AAAAAAAGATTCATAGTGGATTACCATTCCCAAATTCAGAGGGAGTAAAGAAAGTTCTATAACACTGTAGTAAAGCTAAATTTCATCCTCTAAATAAAATTCTGCAACAGGTAACTGTACAAGGGCATCTTTTATTGTACATGAAGTGTCAAGTTATTCAAAGCAGCGGGCTAAAGTCCTTTCTGAAATGTGGCTTGGTGTGCATTTTCGAAGTTACTTAAACTTGGCGGACGAAAGGACAGGAGTAAAGAGGCCCCAAACGCGAGCCGCGGGACGCGCAGGAGCGGGACCCCACGGCGCACGGAGCCCTCGGTCACAACAACGCACGGGACAGAGGCGACCCTGGGCGGCCAGAGCGGGGCAGGCCGGCCGCAGGCCCACGGAACGGGGTTGCAGGGAGGCGAGCAAAGCCACCGCTAAGGGGTCAGCAGAGACTTCAGACCCTAATTGCTCTCCTCAGGGCGCCCGAGGAGGCAAGCTGGGGCAGGGATCCCTTTAGCCACCCAGACCGAATCTCGGAGGGTACCTGACTGCGGGCGGCCAGTCCACAGCCCCCTCCCGCCGCCCCGGCCGGAGAAGAGGCAGGTTCTGCGCAGAGCTGCCACCCTCGCCAGCGTCGCCAGCATCGCGTGCGTCTCAGATGGCATCGGTCCCGGTGCAAGCGGCGAACTCCGTGCGGCGCCACCCGCCGCCACTGGGGGGCGCCCACGGACGCCGCAGACCCCGCCCCCGCCGGGCGGGGCTGAGCACTAGTCGCCTGCTGGGCCAGCTTCTAGTCTGTCGGTCAGACCAAGGGCACTCAGACTGGAAAGGTTGTTGCTGGGCTTGGGTGTCCGTCCTTTCCTGTCTCCTTTTCTTCCTCTTTTCACTTAAATCCACTGAGTCTCTCGCCAAGTCAGTGATTTAGGTAATCCCGCCGCCCCTGGCGGAACCTTTGTGACGCCGGAACTGATGTGCCGTAGGGTGGCTGCGGTCGGAGGACTGTTTTGGTAAAGGACTAGCAGTTCTCTGCGGAGGGCCGGTTGATACAGTTCCGGTGGGAGAACGCGGCTGCGAGGTTTTCGGCTTTGGCTCCTGATATGCAGCGACAGAATTTTCGGCCCCCAACTCCTCCTTACCCTGGTCCGGGTGGAGGAGGTTGGGGTAGCGGAAGCAGCTTCCGGGGAACCCCGGGCGGGGGCGGACCACGGCCGCCCTCCCCTCGAGACGGGTACGGGAGTCCGCACCACACGCCGCCGTACGGGCCCCGGTCTAGGCCGTACGGGAGCAGTCACTCTCCGCGACACGGCGGCAGCTTCCCGGGGGGCCGGTTCGGGTCTCCGTCCCCTGGCGGCTACCCTGGCTCCTACTCCAGGTCCCCCGCGGGGTCCCAGCAGCAATTCGGCTACTCCCCAGGGCAGCAGCAGACCCACCCCCAGGTAATAATAATAGCCAGCGTTTGCCGAGCTCTAAGTGTTTTTTTAACTGATTTTTTTTCTAAAGGGTTCTCCAAGGACATCTACACCATTTGGATCAGGGCGTGTTAGAGAAAAAAGAATGTCTAATGAGTTGGAAAATTATTTCAAGCCTTCAATGCTTGAAGATCCTTGGGCTGGCCTAGAACCAGTATCTGTAGTGGATATAAGCCAACAATACAGCAATACTCAAACATTCACAGGCAAAAAAGGAAGATACTTTTGTTAACATTTCTGAAATTCAACTGGAAGCTTCATGTGTCAGGAACATCTTGGACAAAACTTTAAGTTGTGTTGATATAAATTTACCCAAAGATGATGACTTTGATTGGATAATTAGTAAGGTCTTTTTGTTATTTTTCATCGTATCAGGTATTGTTGATATTAGAGAAAAAAGTAGGATAACTTGCAACATTTAGCTCTGGAAGTACCTACCACATTTTAGAGATTTACCGTTTCCATATATTTAACATTCCTGGTTACATAATGGACATTTGTCTTTTAATGTTTTTTCAATGTTTTAAAATAAAACATTTTGTCTTCTAGCTATTGTGGTTTTGTGGTATGATAAAGAAGTAGACTTACTACAGTAATGCTTTGTAGTCACTTAGAGTTCATAGGTAAATGTTTTGCAAATTATTTTTGAAAATGAAATAGGTAAACCATCCTTTGAGCTGTAGACAGCTCTGTATTTGTTCGTAAATAATGAGGATGAGAATAACAGAGTTCTGTTCATACTCATTTTATCTAATGCTTCTGTTAAAATGCATTAAAACTTGAAGCCCCAGAAACCCATTTAAGCATAACTTTATACTCATTTAACTGGAAAAGGCAAGAATAGACCATGCATTGCTAAATCAAAGTGTTCTATCTGAATTTCTCTATACCTCTTAGCATTATGGAGTTAGTTTCTCTTGAGGCCAAAGAAGATAGCTACCAGCAGCCTCAAATCACTTCCATTGCAAAAAGAACATCTCTCATCTCCATCAATCCAAGAGAAGACAAATTTGCCATACTTAGATCATGTTTCTGTATTATTGAACCAATTAACTGTGGCCAAGGCCACAGTGAGACCTAATTAACTTGAATCATGGACACATCACCATAATGAGACAGGATTCTGTGACCTTGAACACCACTGGGCCTACCTGGAGTAGAGAAGTGGTTTTCCAAATTAAGGGATGCTATGGATATATACCTATAGTTCTGGAGAGAAAAATATGGAAGAATTGTTACCCCAACTATTTTTTAAAAATCAAGTGGTTTTTTGTTTGTTTTTTGAGATGGAGTCTGTTGCCCAAGCTGGAGTGCAGTGGTGCAATCTTGGCTCACTGCAACCTTCGGCTCCTGAGTAGCTGGGACTACAGGCACATGTCACCATGCCTGGCTAATTTTTGTATTTTTAGTAGAGACCATGTTTTGTTTTTTTTGTTTGTTTTGTTTTGTTTTTGAAATAGGGTCTCACTCTGTTGCCCACGCTGGAGTGCAGTGGCGCAATCTTGGCTCACTGCAACGTCCGCCTCCCAGGTTCATACGAGTCTCCCGCCTCGACCTCCTGAGTAGCTGGGAATACAGGCACGCGCCTGGCTCATTTTTGTATTTTGAATAGAGATGGGGTTTCACCGTGTTGGCCAGGCTGGTCTCGATTGAACTCCTGGTCTCAAGTGATCCCCTACCTTGGCTTCCCAAAGTGCTGGGATTTCAGGCATGAGCCACCGTGCCCAGCCCAGAACATGTATTTTTAGTATTTTTAGTATTTTTAGTTTCACCATGTTGACCAGGCTGGTCTCGAACTCATGATCTCAAATGATCCACCCATCTCAGCCTCCCACAGTGCTGAGTTTACAGGCGTGAGCCACCATGCCCGGCCAAAATCAGGTGTTTTAACATGTAACACAGACTCTAGGCATTTTGAAGTTACAAAATACGAAGATAGAGCTAGTAAAACTTTTGTTTCAACATTCCCAGAAAGAAACGTGTAAAAACAAAATGGTCACACCTCCTATTTGAACCATACCCACAGAAATTTGTTCATTAGGTATTTCACAGAGACTAGAAAATAAGAATGGAAGGCTTTTAGATTAATAAAAGCTCCATGAAAGCCAGGATTTTGGAAATGCTGTTTCTACAAGTTACTAGCTGGATGAGTTCACTTCTCTATGCCTCAATTTTCTCATGTGTAAGATGAGAAAATTAATAGTACCTGTGTCATAGAGGTGTTGTGTTGGAGGATTAAATGAATTTATGTATGAAACTCTTAAGCCAGAGCCTGGCACATAGTAAGCACTCAATAAGTGGTAGCTGTTACTTTCTCATTTACCCCCATTTCCTTAGTTTTTAGAATAGTGTCTGCAAGATAGTAGGTACTTAAGTGATAAATGGATGTAGAAATTCTGATTGTAACTACTATATTGTTCTACCTACACCCTGTATATAAAAGGGATAACTTAGTAATTTTTCCCCAGTATTTTAAAGAAAAAGTCCTTATTCCCAACATTATGTCTTTCCAGATATGTTGAGGTCATGATGTATAATGGAAATTAAAGCAAAGGGAATACTTTTTTAAATACTTTATTGAACTTTATAGGTAAGAAATGTTGTCTTTAGGAAATGACATTTGGAGATAATTTACTGAAGCATCTCTTAGATCATTGGGTTATTAGTAAAGACGAAAACAGAAGTTAGGATTTTGTGCCAGTGTATTTATATCATATTTGGAAGACATTCAAACTGTAACTCTTCTAATGGTCTACGTACATTTTATTTCACTGTAAGTGTAACATAAAACAAAGGTAAAATTTCTTGCTAACGCTTACCAACATCTACTTCTAGAGACCTGGCCTGAGTTTTTTAAGAAAAATTTTTGTCCTCAGGAAAGATGCATACACTGTAAGTAGTGTATTCAGTTATCAAAATTCTTGTGGCATTGGCCATTTGGTTTGTTACCGTTACTCTATTTTTATTTATCTGAGTAAAAGGAATTGATTATTCTTTAAAATGAAAGGGATTGTTTTTTAATGTTCTAGGATACACATTTTACCTCTATAAAAATGCTGAATAACTTTTTAGAAAAACTTACAATTAAGTATACATCTTAAAAATTCATATGCTTAAAGGATGGAAGTGTAGTCTATAGTAGAGTCTTCAAACAAGGGTCTACATACTCCTGGGAATATTAAACTTTCTAAGGGATATGCAGGCATAAATAGCTTTAAGGGAATGCAAATTCAGATCGCAGTGCCCATGTAAATCCTTTATTAAAATTGACCTACATAAAAACATATCCATATCAAGGGATCATGCCAGTTCTTTTTCCCTGCTGCCTTTTGGTAATCACTGGTCTCCCATTTTACAAAAGAAACCTATGGCAAGTTGTGTTTTGCAGAAATGACCCCAACAATATTTAAAGTCTCATACCCTTCTCGAACCTTGCCACTACCCTTATCAAGATGTGGAGTTACGTCCCTTCCCTTTGAACATTAACAGACTTTTTTTTTTTTTCAAAGAGTTAGAGGGTCTCCTTATAGGGGCCTCCCTGTATTACCCAGGCTGGTCTCTAACTCTTAGGCTTAAGGGGTCCTCCAGCCTCGGCCTCCCAAAGTGCTGGAATTACAGGTGTGAGCCACCACGCTTGGCCCCTTAGCCAACTTCTGACTGCCATAATTAAGAGAATATGATGGAAGTTAATCTATTTTCATTGTGGGTAAAGTGTGGTGTTAAAAATGAGTTATAGGCCAGGCACTATGGCTCACACCTGTAATCCCAGCACTTTGGGAGCCCAGGTGGGCAGATCACTTGAGGTTCGGAGTTTGAGACCAGCCTGGCCAATATGGTAAAGCCTCGTCTCCACTAAAAACACAAAAATAAGCTGGGCATGGTGGCGCGCGCCTGTAATACCAGCTACTGGGGAGGCTGAGGCAGAAGAATCACTTGAACCCAGGAGGCAGAGGTTGCAGTGAGCCGAGATAGTGCCACTGCACTCCAGCCTGGGTGACAGAGTGATACTCCATCTCAAAAAAAAAAAAAAATAAGTTATATTGGCCCGTGTGGAGATGTTCAGAATTCAGATGTATTATCAAGTTGGGAAATAATGATGAAAGTGTTCAGTGACCTTGCCTTTTTGTTTCTGGACTATTCAAAAAATCATTTCCTTTGTGGGTACATTGTGTGAAAGGAAAGCAAAGAGCATGAGTTTAACATGAAGGAAAAGATACCTTATTTTTAGGCAAAAAGCAAATGGTGAGGCTCTTTGCCTCATCTACCTAAGAATTAAAATATTCAAGATTAGTAAAAAAGCATGATTAGTTTTGGTGAATCTCCTGTGAAGCAAACTCTGTATTTCCACCATTCTTTTTTTTTTTTTTTTTTTTTTGAGACGAAGTCTTGTTCTGTCACCCATGCTGGAGTGCAGTGGCACGATCTCAGCTCACTACAACCTCTGCCTCCCAAGTTCAAGCAATTCTCCTGCCTCAGCCTCCCGAGTAGTTGGGACTACAGGCATGTGCCACCACACCCAGCTAATTTTTTGTATTTTTAGTAGAGGCAGGGTTTCACCCTGTTAGCCAGGATGGTCTCAATCTCCTGACCTCATGATCTGCCCAGCCTCAGCCTCCCAAAGTGCTGGGATTACAGGCGTGAGCCACCGCGCCCGGCCCTCCACCATTCTTGATAATTATAAAGAGCCTGATGAAGATATCTCAATTCCTGTCTCAGTAGCATAGTTTGCATGATATCAAGGAGGAGGAAGTTAAAAGTTTCATGTTTACTTCTGACATACTAACATTACATCTTCAAGTTAAAAACATTTTAGAAGTAAGTTCATGAATTTATATTTTCTGAAACATTTTCAGATTCTTAAGAGAAACATTTTCATTAACCCTTGCCAGTACATTTATTATTAGGTTCTATAAATTCCATATTAATTGTTTTACATAGGCCAAAGTCTCCTGCTATTGTCACTCAACCATTTCTCTGTATCATTCATTCCTACCATATACTTAGGTTTAAGTTAACAGAAATATGTTGTAGTTTTTACTGTAAATAAGACACATAATCGCCTGGTTGGAAGGTAGTGAGTTATCTTAATTGATTGTTCAGTCAGTTACAGATCGAACTCTTTGTTCTCGTCTTCCCCCCGCTTCTCACTGCTGCACTTGACTAGTCTGAAAAAAAAAAATACATAGTAGTCATCAGTACACCTGATATAAGCCCTGAACTTCCTAATGACCTCTTTTTTTGTGTGTGTGTGACAGAGTCTTACTGTGTTGCCCAGGCTGGAGTGCAGTGGTGTGATCTCGGCTCACTGCAACCTCCGCCTCCTGGGTTCAAGCAGTTCTCCTGCCTTAGCCTCCTGAGTAGATGGGATTACAGGTGCAAGCCACCATGCCTGGCTAATTTTTATATTTTTAGTAGAGATGGAGTTTCGCCATGTTGGCCAGGCTGGTTTTGAACAGCTGACCTCAGGTGATCCACCCACCTCAGCCTCCCAAAGTGCTGGGCTTACATGGGTGAGGCAGTGCACCCAGCCTGAATTACCTCTTTTATTTTGCTCATAATTTCCATAATTTATCATCTAATTTAAGATGCTTTGAGATTCACTATTATTTTATATGCCACTTAGTAAAAATACTGCCAGTTAAGCTGTGACATGTCATTGATTATAAGATACATCTTAATTTCAGAGATGTTAAATACATGTCTTAGTTTGATAAAATACCATACAATACTTTTCTTTTTTTTGAGACCGATCCTGCTATGTTGCCCAGGCTGGTCTCCAACTCCTGCCTCAGCCTCCCAAGTAGCTGGGATTACAGGTGTGTGACACTACACCCAGCTCACATACAATACTGTTTTTTGTTTGTTTGTTTGTTTTTTGAGACAGAGTCTTGCCCTGTCGCCCAGGCTGCAGTGCAGTGGCGTGATCTCGCCTCACTGCAACCTCCACCTCCCGGGTTCAAGCAATTCTTCTGCCTCAGCCTCCCAAGTAACTGGGACAACAGGCACGCACCACCACACCCTGCTAATTTTTTATATTTGGTAGAGATGGGGTTTCACCATATTGGCAAGGCTGGTCTCGAACTCCTGACCTCGTGATCTGCCCACCTCGGCCTCCCAAAGTGCTGAGATTACAGGCCTAAGCCACCGTTCCTGGCCTATAGTACTCTTAAAAGCAGAACATATACTTAGATATAAGTAGGTATATAGAAGTAAATGTCTCCAAAAGGTAGTGTAGGACAATACATTTGAAAATTGGCTTTAACCCATCCTGGCTAACACAGTGAAACCCCGTCTCTACTAAAAATAAAAAAAAAAAAATAGCCAGGCATGGTGGCGGGCGCCTGTAGTCCCAGCTAGTCGGGAGGCTGAGGCAGGAGAATGGCATGAACCCGGGAGGCAGAGGTTGCAGTGAGTTAAGATGGCGCCACTGCACTCCAGCCTGGGCGACAGAGCGAGACTCTGTCTCAAAATAAAAAAAAAAAAAAGAAAATCGGCTTTATTTAATTAGGGTTAACTCTTCTCAGATACTTGTATTTGTTCAAATTCATTAAAAACCATAATTGAGGCTGGGCGCGGTGGCTCACGCCTGTAATCCCAGCACTTTGGGAGGCCGAGGCGGGCAGATCATGAGGTCAGGAGTTCGAGACCAGCCTGCCCAACATGGTGAAACCCCGTCTCTACTAAAAATACAAAAATTAGACATGGTGGCATGTGCCTGTATCCCAGCTACTTGGGAGGCTGAGGCAGGAGAATTGCTTGAGCCCAGGAAGTGAAGGTTGCAGTGAGCCAAGATCTCACCACTGCACTCCAGCCTGGGCAACACAGGGAGATCCTGTCTCAAAAAAGAAAAAAATTTTTACAGTTGAAAGATTGCCAACAATCTAAATGACCATAGGAGAAAGGATAAATAAGTTGCATATTTGCACAGTATAACAAGATAGTTGATTAAATTAGAGCCATTTGATACAACATGAATAAATCTAAAATTGTGTACAAACAAAAGCCAAAGCAAAACTTATGTGATATTCTTTACGTCAAATTTAAAAGTCTGCAAAACAATATGCTGTACTCTCTATAAATGGTAAATATAAGGTCATAGTGTAAATACAAATGAAGGTAACATGCTTTAGATATAGTAATTATTTTGGGGTGGGTTCAGGGAGATACAAGCTTCAGATGGACATGGATGTGTGAGTGGATATGTATTTCAAGTCAACCAAATTTGGAAAATGTTAAAATTTATTAAACCTCACCATGGAATACACGTATATTTACTTTCTCTTCTTTGAAATATTT